ACTGCACTCCAGCCTGGGCGACAGAGCGAGACTCCATCTCAAAAAAAAAAAAAAGTGAAACCCCCTTTGGCCAGGTGCAGTGGCTCACACCTGTATTCCCAACACTTTTGGGAGGCAGAGGCGGGTGGATCACCTGAGGTCAGGAGTTCAAAACCAGCCTGGCCAACATGGTGAAACCCCATCTCTACTAAAAATACAAAAAATAGCTGGGCGTGGTGGCAGGCACCTGTAATCCCAGCTACTCAGGAGGCTAAGGCAAGGAGAATCGCTTGAACCTGGAAGGCAGAGGTTTCAGTGAGCTGAGATCGCACCATTGCACTCCAGCCTGGGGGACAAAGCGAGACTCCGTCTCAAAAAAAAAAAAAAGAAAAGAAGAAAGAAAGTCAAGCCCCCTTAGATTAAGTCATTCCTTTATTGAGTCCCTACAGAATGTTCTTGGGTCTGTCACCTTCTAGCTGTGCAGCTTCAGTCCAGGTCCTTAACCTCTCAGTGCCTCAGATTTGTTGGGTGAAAATGAGGATAGTAATAAAACTACCACATAGGGCTGTTTCAGAAATAGAATCTATAACGTGCACAGAAATTATATTAGAATGAGATTGTCTATGTAGAAGAGTGTTTATTGCTGGTACACAGTAAGTTTTCACAAATGGTGATTGGACCATTATGAGCATTCCCAAATAGGATATAATCTTGAGAAAAGACTAACTTTAGAGCTTTGAGCTAAGGGCTCCATAAATGAAAGGTGATTCATAAATTCTTCTTGATTTCAAAGGACCTGGCACTCCTTTTTCAACCCTAAGCTCAGCAATGAGAGATCATCATCAGCTATGAGCAATGGACTTCCATGGATCTTTCCCATCTTGCTGCCAAGTCCTACAAGACTTTCATCAGAACAGCCCTAACACGGATAAACACACCAGGGATGAATGTGGGAGGGAATCAGTCTGTGAGAAATTCTTAACTCTCCCCATGCTCTCGCTCTTACATCCTGATACTTGAGTTATGTGTGTTCCCAAACGTGTTTATACCAGTTGTGCTTTTATACTGGTAGGATGTGATTTGGGGAACTATTAGTTAAACCAATGAGCTACAAGAAATGAACCTAGTAAAACTAAGTTGAATGCTTTAGAGAGACTTGATTAAGGTGAGTTGTTACCCCTCCCAACTCAAAATGCTGCTGAATGAGAAGTGAACAAGACAACTGTAAAAGATTTGGGAGGCCGGACGCGATGGTTCACGCCTATAATCCCAGCACCGGGAGGCTGAGGTGAGAGGATTGCTTGAGCCCAAGAGTTTGAGCCCTTCATTCCGTCTCTCTCCGCCCTTTGTAGAGGGTCACCATGAAGTTCAATCCCTTCGTTACCTCGGACCGCAGTAAAAACCGCAAACGTCACTTCAATGCCCCCTCACACGTGCGCAGGAAGATCATGTCATCCCCGCTCTCCAAGGAGCTGCGGCAGAAGTACAATGTCCGCTCCATGCCCATCCGCAAGGACGACGAGGTCCAGGTACGTCTCCCTCCGGCGCTAGTGGCGCTCGGGGAGGGGGATTCTCTTTTGTATTTTCTCTTAGGTAGTTCGAGGACACTACAAAGGTCAGCAAATTGGCAAGGTAGTCCAGGTGTACAGAAAGAAATATGTCATCTACATCGAGCGGGTGCAGCGTGAGAAGGCCAACGGCACAACTGTCCACGTGGGCATTCACCCAAGCAAGGTATGGTCAAGGACTGAGTGGCAGTAGCAGCCGAAATAAAGACCTGTTTTCTCACTCCCAACAGGTGGTTATCACCAGGCTAAAACTGGACAAGGATCGGAAAAAAATTCTTGAACGCAAAGCCAAGTCTCGACAAGTTGGAAAAGAGAAAGGCAAATATAAAGAAGAACTTATTGAGAAAATGCAGGAATAAATAGAACCTGTTGTGCAACCACGGTTTAACCGGAGATTTTGAGGCTAGGGTGTGTTTCTTTCGAACTTTTCGGAATGTCTGGAACATTTCATTTCCTGTTTTGTTACCTGTGCCTCTGTAAATCTACTTTTGCAATTTTAAGTAATAATTTTATGAATAAAAATGGGAAATGCTTCCTAATTCCACATAGTATTTGCATTGTTTTATAAATAAATTCCACTTACTATCAATTCCCCTTTGCCAGTCTTTTCCTATTTAATGT